AAAATCAACTCTCTTCTCTGTGTCTCCATATATTTCTATTTATATCTATATCTATATATCTATATCTATATCTATATCTGTATCTATATCTATATCTAATATATATCTATCTTATGGGCCAGTGTAGACCTAAGTAGTCTTCTAAATAGCCTGTTAAAAAAGAGGCAAATAATATCGAAATAATTTTAATGGTTAATGAACGAGTTTGAATTTAATGAAAAAGTTCACCTTTTGTGGGTACATCATTTGATGTGCTTTGCCAAATATATATAGTCATGCAATTCCCCCACAATCAAGATACAAAACATTTTCATTATCCTAAAAAGTTCCCTTCGGGAACTTCTGCAGCTAATCTCTTCTGTAGCTAATTTTCTGCCTCTGGAACTACTGATCAAATATCTGTTCCCGTAGTTTAGTCTTTTCCAGAATCATATAAATGAAACCATATAGTACTTTTATATGATTATAAATCATTTGTATCTGTTTCTTTCACTTAGCATACCATTTTTAAGATTCTTGTTTTTTATGTATCAGTAGTTTATTCCGATATATGTGTAAACCAGTTTGAGATGGTCCGATGTTGCCCTGGACAGTGAACTGCTGATGTTACTGTTAAATATCTCATTGATTTTTCTAAATCACTTACAATATTCCTCTGGGATACTTTTTCTTCAGCTAAAGTAGCCTAGAGTGGTGTCTTTTATTGCTGATAATTAGTGCTTCTGTAACACTGACCCCCAGAGAAAAGTTTGTCTTTGTTTTATTTCAATAGATTCCCTTGAGTCTATAGTAAGTAAAAACGATAAAATTGCAGCATTTTATAAATGCACAATTGGTAATATAGAATATCTCTTTCTTGCAATAATTGTTTATCTTTCATCAAATAATTTCTTGATTTTAATTTTCACTTCCCAATCTTATTTTATTTCAAAGAATATATGTCTATCTTGTTTGAGGCTTTGAGTGTTGGCAATCTCAATTGTAATAACAAAATTTCACAAAGTTTAAGTTACTTGGAATGAAAGATAGATGTCCATTAAAATTATTAATATCTGAGTATCAATCTTTATAGTGAGGATGAAGTTGAGGAAATGTGGAAATTCTCTACAGAAACACAATACGTACACATTGCCTCTCCCCACAAAAATCATTGGTAATAAATGTGCCTATTGGATAATAAAATGTGGTCATAAAATGAGTAGAATTGTCACTAATTATGTTAGCATGCATCTCTTCCGTGCACACAGAAAGAAATGAATAATAGATCCAAAAAAGGTAAGTCAACTATAATTTTAACTTAGTCTAAATGTATAAATTTTGTTTTTCCCTTTCTATGTAGATTTGATAAGGATCACAAAAGAGAAATGAAGAACAAATCAATGGAAATAGAGTTCATTCTCCTAGGATTGACAGATGACCCACAGTTGCAAATTGTGATTTTCCTGTTTCTATTTCTCAACTACACCTTGAGCCTGATGGGGAACTTAATCATCATCATCCTCACCCTGCTGGATCCCCGGCTCAAGACGCCAATGTATTTCTTTCTCCGTAATTTCTCCTTTTTGGAAGTAATATTCACAACAGTGTGTATTCCTAGATTCTTGATAACCATTGTGACTAGAGACAAAACCATTTCTTATAATAATTGTGCAACTCAATTATTTTTTATCCTTTTACCGGGAGTTACTGAGTTTTACCTCCTGGCTGCCATGTCCTATGACCGCTACGTTGCCATCTGCAAACCACTGCATTATCCAATCATTATGAGCAGCAAAGTCTGCTACCAACTTGTACTTAGCTCTTGGGTAACTGGATTCTTAATCATATTTCCCCCATTGGTCATGGGACTCAAGCTGGATTTTTGTGCTTCCAAAACTATTGACCACTTTATGTGTGAAACTTCTCCTATTCTGCAGATCTCCTGCACAGATACCCATGTCCTAGAATTGATGTCTTTTACCTTAGCTGTGGTGACACTTGTGGTCACACTGGTATTAGTGATTCTCTCTTACACTTGCATTATTAAGACCATTCTGAAATTCTCTTCTGCACAGCAAAGGAACAAAGCATTTTCCACCTGTACTTCCCACATGATTGTTGTCTCCATGACATACGGTAGCTGTATCTTTATGTATATTAAACCATCTGCAAAAGAAAGAGTGACTGTATCCAAAGGTGTAGCTTTGCTCTATACCTCAATTGCCCCTTTACTAAATCCCTTCATTTATACTCTCAGAAACCAGCAGGTGAAAGAAGTCTTCTGGGATGTATTACAAAAGAATTTGTGTTTTTCTAAAAGACCATTTTAAGAATCTGCTACAAATTACAACTTTACCATAAAAACTGGAAAACGGCCTGGCATGGTGGCTCATGCCTGTAATCACAGCACTTTGGGAGGCTGAGGAGGGTGGTTACCTGAGGTCAGGAGTTCGAGACCAGCCTGGCCAACATGGTGAAACCCCGTCTCTACTTAAAAGTACAAAAATTAGCTGGGCGTGGTGGAGAGTGCCTGTAATCCCAGCTACTCAGGAGTCTGAGGCAAGAGAATAGCTTGAACTCGGGAGGTGGAGGTTGCAGTGAGCCCAGATGGTGCCACTGCACACCAGCTTGGGCGACAAGAGAGAGACTCTGTCTCAAAAAA